CTCTACTAAAAACATAAAAAAATTAGCCGGGCGTGGTGGCGGGCTCCTGTAGTCCCAGCTACTCGGGAGGCTGAGGCAGGAGAATGGCGTCAATCCAGGAGGCGGAGCTTGCAGTGAGCCGAGATCGCGCCATTGCACTCCAGCCTGGGCGACAGAGCCAGACTCCGTCGCAAAAAAAAAAAAAAAAAGAAAAAAGAAAAAATTAGCTGGGCGTGGTGGTGCACGCCTGTAGTCCCAGCTGCTTGGAGGCTGAGGTGGGAGAACCACTTAGTCCGTGAGGTCAAAGCTGTGGTGAGCCGTGATCGTGCCACAGCACTCCAGTCTGGGCGACAGAGTGAGACCCTGTCTCAAAAAAAAAGCAGAAAGGAAGAAAGAAATCCTCTACACGGGCTAGAAGAGAATAACCAGACCCCTAAGCTTCAAGCCAGGCGGTGCTAATGGGCGAGTTACACACGGGAGAGTGCCCAAGGGGACCTCAAGGCGTTCCCTTGGGATAAAGTGTGGTCAAAACAGCTATGTTTATCCTGAAAGCGCAAGGCGGAGGCTCCAATTTGGGCCCGGGCTCCGCCCCACGGGCTGCACTGCTGCCCTCGGAGAGGCAAAGATAGGGCAGGCGTTATTAGTCCCACTCACAAGTGGGAACTCTTCAGCTGAGGGAGGCGAAGTGACAGCCCCAATGTTGCACAGATGGTTCTGAGGCCAAACGAGGTCAGGAACCCAGAAGCCAGGATCTAGTTTGACGCAGACCTGCGGGAGGCGGGCGGTAACGGATGCGTTCTCCCTGACACCGGTGCCTTCGCCTCTCTGCGCCCTGCAGGCGCCCCCAGTTCCCCAGCCTCCCAGACCTCGCATCTGCCCCGGGGCTCAGCTCCCAGGGACTTCCGGGAGCAGCTGGCCCCGCCCCAAGGCTCCTTCGGGCTGCGCGATTGGCACCGCGGGCCGGGGCAGGGCCGGAGCGCCGAGCCAACGTGATGGCGTCAGGGGCCGGGGCGCCGCTTCCTGTTGTCAGTGGCCGAGAGACCGCATCGTCGGCTCGGAGGCTGAGGGGCTGCCGCGGCCGGGAGCGCCCCTCGCCTCGCTCCTCGCTCCGCTTGGTGAGTTAGGGGGTCAAGATGCGAGGAGGGCGGCGGAGTGGTGGGAGGGCCGAGGCGCGAACGGGCGGTGGGCCTCCCGCTCCCTCCGCGATTCCCAGCCCCTGGTTACCCTGAGACTGCCCGGCTTCAGGGCCCTCAGCCCTGTCCAGCCCGCGCCCGCTCCTCTCCGACCCAGCCTTCCCCCTGCACCGCCGCTGTGGCCCCGTCCCCTCCGTCTGTCCAGCCCCCAGCCCGCGCCCGCATCCCCTCACCAGCGGTCTTGCTTAAATGCAGCTTCACTCGTGACCCCACTTTACCCCAGTTCCAACACCGATCTCGGCCACGTCCCTTCGCCCCGCCCTGACACACCTCATCCTCTCTCCCCACCCCTCTGGTAATCCCGATGCTCCGCGCTTACCTCCCCGAGACCCACCATTCAGGTTTCCCCTTTTCTGGCTCAGCTTTCTTATCCCAGTCACCCCCATCCCCCGTCTAGCTCCCCAAGATCTGCTCATCCCAAACATTCTACCTCCGCCCTCTCATCTAAGACCCACCCCCAAAGTAGGTGCCCTGTTGAGCTCACCGCTTTCTTCTGGATAACTCCGATCTCAGCCTTATTCCAAGTCTTAACTGTGTCTTCTCGTCCTTAGTCTCCTAGCCACTGTATACCTTCCTTTGCGTCTCCTGCCGTACTGAGGACAGCCCATCCCTAAGTCTTTGCCAAACTGTCCCGAACTCTTGCTGCCTCCTTTCCTACCACCCTCACCCAATCTTGTTAAAAATGACATCTCCATGTCCTTTCACCCCCGCTGACCCACCGCAACTCTTCACCCCAACTCTGCGTCCATTGCTTCCCTCGACCCAACTCCCATTCAACCTGAGAACTTAGTGCAGAGTCGCCTGCCAACTCCACCAGCTGCCCCTCAACAGCCAAATGTAGGTGCTCACTCAGACCCGCAGTTACAGACTGAGCAGCATGATTGGCGGGTGCAGGGGCTCAGGTGGTAAATAAGGGTGGAGGAGCAGTGGGCTCTCCCCAACTCTTGGGTGGGGCCGGGGTTTTTCCTGGCATCTGGTCTCCTGCACCTGTCCTCAGGGATTGTGTTTTTGGCATTCATATTAAATGACTTGTGCTGGCTGCTGGAATGGTAGGTATCATTCAAATATCTGGAAGGTGAGAGACGGCCACTCACTCAGCTCACTTAGCACAGAATGATGGAAGCTGTCACTTCCTTCTGGTTGGTGTTCTCGCCCTGGAGAGCTTCTGGGAAGTTCTGTGTGGTGTTGGCTGTGGTCACAGAATATTGTTCGTGTTCCTTTTCTTGGCACTTGTAAGGGCCTCTCCCTGCCAGAGCTGATGGCAGATCAGTCCTGATGCTGAATTCAGGGGATATGATGGGTGCCAGAGGCAACGTTACCTGTTGTGAAGAGTATAGGTGAGTAGGTCCTGGGGAGGCTGAGGCCTAGGCCCATTCATCTGGCTGCCATCTGTCTCTTCAGGTGTCATGTGATTCTCTGAGGGAGCAGCTGCGTGAGTGGAGATGCTTTCAGTGGTGGAGAATGGACTGGACCCCCAGGCTGCCATCCCGGTAGGTGGGTGAGGGAGGATCAAGGGCGGGGATAAAGGCCTGTGTTCTGTGTGGTGCTGCCTAGGTCATCAAGAAGAAGCTGGTGGGATCCGTGAAGGCCTTGCAGAAGCAGTACGTGTCCCTGGACACGGTGGTCACTAGTGAAGACGGAGATGCCAACACCATGTGCAGCGCCCTGGAGGCCGTATTTATCCATGGCCTGCACGCCAAGCACATCCGAGCTGAGGCCGGAGGAAAAAGGAAGAAAAGTGCCCACCAGAAGCCTCTGCCCCAGCCTGTCTTCTGGCCCCTCCTGAAAGCTGTCACCCACAAGTGAGATTTAGCTGGAGAGGTTTTGCTTTGCGTTTCTTGAAACACGTCTGTTCTCCCTTCCCAGACACATCATCTCAGAGTTGGAGCACCTGACGTTTGTCAACACGGATGTGGGCCGCTGCCGGGCATGGCTGCGGCTGGCCCTGAACGATGGCCTGATGGAGTGCTACCTGAAGCTGCTGCTGCAGGAGCAGGCCCGCTTGCATGAGTACTACCAGCCCACCGCCCTGCTCCGGGATGCTGAGGAGGGCGAGTTCCTCCTTAGCTTCCTGCAGGGCCTCACGTCCTTGTCCTTCGAACTCTCCTACAAGTCTGCCATCTTAAATGAGTGGACGCTCACCCCATTGGCCCTGTCTGGGCTTTGCCCGCTTTCTGAGCTGGACCCTCTCTCTACCTCTGGTGCAGAACTACAGCGGAAGGAATCTCTGGATTCCATTTCCCATTCTTCAGGCTCTGAAGACATCGAAGTCCATCACTCGGGCCATAAGATACGGAGGAACCAGAAGCTGACTGCCTCCTCCCTCAGCCTGGACACGGCCAGTTCATCCCAGCTGTCCTGCAGCCTAAACTCTGATAGCTGCTTACTCCAAGAGAATGGCTCCAAGAGTCCAGACCATTGCGAGGAGCCCATGTCCTGTGACTCAGACCTGGGCACAGCAAATGCTGAGGACTCAGACCGGTCTCTGCAAGAGTGAGTACGCTGCCCCCACTCCTTCCCATCTTGTCACACAGGTTTCTTTGTTTAAAACTTCTAGGGTATTGTTGGAATTCAGCAAAGCCCAGGTAAACTCTGTGCCAACCAACGGACTGAGCCAAGAAACAGAGATCCCCACACCACAGGCCTCGCTCTCCCTCCATGGCCTCAACACCAGCACATACCTGCACTGTGAGGCACCTGCAGAGCCCCTTCCTGCCCAGGCAGCCTCTGGAACTCAAGATGGTGTCCACGTGCAGGAGCCGCGTCCCCAGGCGCCCAGCCCCCTGGACTTACAGCAGCCTGTAGAGAGCACCTCAGGCCAGCAGCCTTCTAGTACTGTCAGCGAGACAGCCAGAGAAGTGGGCCAAGGGAATGGCCTGCAGAAGGCCCAGGCTCATGACGGAGCTGGTCTGAAGCTGGTAGTTTCCTCACCCACCAGTCCGGTGAGTGGTGCAAGCCGTTCAGGGGGCAGTCTAAACAAACAACTGTTGTCTTCTTTCCCAACAGAAAAACAAGAGCTGGATCTCAGAGGATGACTTCTACCGGCCTTCCCGGGAGCAACCCCTGGAGAGTGCTTCAGACCACCCAATAGCTTCTTACAGGGGGACTCCAGGGTCAAGGCCTGGTCTCCACAGGCATTTTTCTCAAGAACCAAGAAAAAACTGCTCCCTGGGGGCGTTAGACCAAGCGTGTGTACCTTCCCCAGGAAGAAGGCAAGCCCAGGCAGCCCCATCCCAGGGGCATAAGAGCTTCCGGGTGGTACACCGGAGACAGATGGGTAGGTTACCAGGAGGGTCCCGGGTGGGTCCCACTAATGTGCCCCTTTTTGCCTCTGCCTCCAGGACTGTCCAACCCATTCCGGGGTCTCATGAAGCTGGGCACCGTGGAGCGGCGGGGGGCAATGGGCATCTGGAAGGAGCTCTTCTGCGAGCTCTCCCCGCTGGAGTTCCGCCTCTACCTGAGCAACGAGGAGCACACCTGTGTGGAGAACTGCTCGCTGCTTCGCTGTGAGTCTGTGGGGCCAGCCCATAGTGATGGGCGCTTTGAGCTGGTCTTCTCTGGCAAGAAGCTGGCCCTGCGCGCCTCCTCCCAGGACGAAGCTGAGGACTGGCTGGACCGGGTGCGGGAGGCCCTGCAGAAGGTCCGGCCTCAGCAGGAGGATGAGTGGGTGAACGTGCAGTACCCAGACCAGCCTGAGGAACCCCCCGAGGCGCCCCAGGGCTGCCTCTCTCCCTCAGACCTGCTCTCGGAGCCCGCGGCCCTCCAGGGCACACAGTTTGACTGGTCGTCCGCCCAGGTTCCAGAGCCAGATGCCATCAAGGAGTCCCTGCTGTACTTGTACATGGACAGGACCTGGATGCCCTATATATTTTCTCTGTCCTTGGAGGCTCTGAAATGTTTCCGCATCAGGAACAATGAGAAGATGCTGAGTGACAGCCACGGCGTGGAGACCATCCGGGACATCCTGCCAGACACCAGCCTTGGGGGCCCATCCTTCTTCAAAATCATCACGGCCAAGGCTGTCCTGAAGCTGCAGGCCGGAAACGCCGAGGAAGCCGCCCTGTGGAGGGATCTGGTCCGCAAAGTCCTGGCATCCTACTTGGAGACAGCCGAGGAGGCGGTGACCCTGGGCGGGAGCCTGGATGAAAACTGTCAGGAGGTGCTGAAATTTGCCACCCGGGAGAATGGCTTCCTGCTGCAGTACCTGGTGGCTATCCCCATGGAGAAAGGCCTTGACTCCCAAGGCTGCTTCTGCGCAGGTGCCGATTTGCTCTGCTGCCACCCCCAGCCTCCACACCACTCACTCTCCACCCATCTCCCCAGGCTGCTCCCGGCAGATCGGCTTCTCCTTTGTACGACCCAAGCTCTGTGCCTTCTCTGGCCTCTATTACTGTGACATCTGCCACCAAGACGATGCCTCAGTGATTCCGGCCAGGATCATCCACAACTGGGACCTCACCAAGCGCCCGGTAAGTCTCAAGCCCAGCAGCCCAGCTGCTGATTCCCATCCCCAATGCCTGGTGGTACCCCCAGATCTGCAGGCAGGCCCTGAAGTTTCTGACACAGATCCGGGCCCAGCCCCTCATCAACCTGCAGATGGTGAACGCGTCTCTGTACGAGCATGTGGAGCGGATGCACCTCATTGGGAGGAGACGGGAGCAGCTGAAGCTCCTGGGGGATTACCTGGGCCTGTGCCGGAGTGGCGCCCTGAAGGAGCTCAGCAAGAGGTGAGCAACCTCTACGTGTATGCGTGTGAGTGTTTCTAAAGAATCGCTTGTGTTTTGTTTGAAGGCTCAACCACAGGAATTATCTCTTGGAATCTCCGCATAGGTTCAGTGTTGCTGACCTCCAACAGGTAAGAGTGTCATGCTTCCCCCGCCCAGACCTGTGTATGAAGGATTCCTACTTGCCCTCCGCAGATCGCAGACGGGGTGTATGAAGGATTCCTCAAGGCCCTGATTGAATTTGCCTCCCAGCATGTCTACCACTGCGACCTGTGCACCCAGCGCGGCTTCATCTGCCAGATCTGCCAGCACCACGACATCATCTTCCCCTTTGAGTTTGACACCACAGTCAGGTATGCGGGACACCCAGCCAGCCGCCTTCCAGCGGCACCAGCAGGCCTACTGCTCTCTCCCCAGGTGTGCCGAGTGCAAGACCGTCTTCCACCAGAGCTGCCAGGCTGTGGTGAAGAAGGGCTGCCCCCGCTGTGCCCGCCGGCGCAAGTACCAGGAACAGAACATTTTCGCCTGATGCCCATCTGCTGACCCCGCTCTGAAAGCCGGGGGTGAGTGTGGCTCAGCCATCCCGGCTGGGTTTGCCATCAGCCCAGGATACTCACCGTGTCACAGCTGTGTCCCCTTGTCAGGAAGACCCTCAGATGTGGCCAGAGCACCGGCCTCCCAGAGAAAGCCCAGGAAGTCCCCGTGGTGTCCCCTGGCCCTCCCCCCACCCCTCTGCTGCAGGAGGCGTGGCCACCACCAGATGCTCCCTGTCTGGGGCAGGCAGGGCCGTTTACTCACCAGGCCCTGGCTCACCAGCGTCCCGGCGCCTCCGTTAGGGCTGCCCAAACACTGTGGAAAGGGGACTTGGGGAGCATTTTCAATTCCACATTCCTGATTAAAAGGTCTAGTTTTTTAAGGTGGGTTTTTCCCATTCATATTTCAACAGAAAGTATTTTTTTATTCTTGACCCTACGTGAGTCACCCATGAAATCCAGACATTCTCACCCCCAGCGGATGCACAGGAGCCACTCAGGCCTGGCTTAGAGGTAGCGGGTGGCTGGTGGGCAGGCCACTGCTGGGACAGGGTCTATGGGCCCACCCAGTGCCTTTCCTTGGCCCTCACTGCCAGTGCCAAACCGCCCCTCAGCAGGGCAGGGCCAGTCCTGGCGACCCCGGTTCCTCTGTGTCCTCTTTACTCCCCACCCCAGTGCGTCTCGCCTGCTGAGCCCACCGCTTTCTCAGCGTCAGAGCCCCTAGCTCTTCTCTAGCCTGGGGCCTTGGCCCCATTAGGAGAAGGAGAAATGACTGGAAACCAGCACTGTCAGCACTTTGAGCCCTCCTCGGTTTATGGAGGGTCGCCGTCTTGCCCACCCCCGATCCCCGTGCGCTCCTCACCCCTCTACAGACAGGGGCGCTGCTGCAGATGCTCCAGGCCCACCTTGGTGGGTGCCCGGGGTCACACTCTCTGCCTGACTGACCCCTGCCAGGGCACAGATAGGCAGGACCCCAGAGAGGGCAGGCAGCCACGCCCTGCACTGTGGAGAAGTGACCTGGTCCTAAGCTGTGCAGGGCGTGCGGGGGAACTGCCCTGTGGATGCAGCCACCACCTCACAAAGCCATGAATTCCCAAAGCATCACTGAACTTGCCCAGCCGGGACACTGGAGACTGAAGAAGTTCCCCGGAGCAGGACTGCCTTTGAAGGGGCCTTGGGGCTGGGGTGGGAGTCTGGAATTGTTTTCAAAGTGATGGTCAGACCCTCCAGGCTTCGGGGAAATGTGGGTTTGCTGGTCTCTCTGTCGCCTTCCCCCACCTCTCCTGGACCTAGCAGGCCCTCAGTCCTAGCTGTCTTACCTGCGCTCAGCTTGGAGTCAGGCCTCAGGTGGAGAGCCGCATGTCACTGTCAGAGATGAGCCCACCCCCACCCTTCCCTGGGGGCGATTAGCTGCTGAGTCACCCACCCAGCCTTGGAGCTGGATGCCTGTGCAGCAGAACAGAGGCAACGGTGGCAGGCAGGTGGAGGCTGCGCACAGCTTCTCCCGGTCATGGCACACACCTGTGCCCAGACGCCAATGCCTCCTAAGCCAGGAGCTGGGTTATGCACCGCCATGGCCCACATTAACGCTCCACCACAAGCCCAGCCTAGTCAGAGCCCTCATTGCCCCATCCCTGAGTGGGCAGGAGCCTGGCCTGGGGAGGGCTTGGGCCTGTGAGGATTCTCCCCGAAGGTGCCCTCGGAGGCAGCAGGTTTGAGGCCCTGGGGGGCCCGTTCCCCAGAAGCTGCCAGTGCTTTCAGATGCATTGACTCTTCCCGCCTCCCCTCCCTCAGAAAGGTAGTGCCCACACTATTTTTAAAATGTTATTTTATGCAATACACTGTTCCTAGTGAGCAGGGCTCTGGCCCTGAGGAGTCTTTGCAATGTATTGAAGGAATTGCTGCCGTGTGAGTTTTGAATGATTTTGCAGTAAAGACCTGATCTTTCTCATCACTGGTCTGGCTTCTGAATTCTAACACTGCCAC